TTCCATTCTTTTGGGAATATAGCCAGAAGTAGGGTTGCTGGATCATACCGTAGTTCCATTTTTGTTTTCTCCTAGAAAGGCAGATTGCCACATGCAGCGCCTCATTTGGATGTGTCTGGAATCTTGACTACCCTACCTTCTCCTACAAATGGACCTTGAGAGCTTGTTTGGAGGTTCTACCAGGGAAGCCCAGCTCTTCTATTGGGTATGGTCGTTCTCTTCGACTGAGCTGCAGCTTCGGGAGGGACGCACATGAAGCAGTGAGGAAGGAAGGGGACACCCGCCTAGCCAGCCAGATCAGCCGAATCAACCCTGGCGATCAATGGGATGACAGGTGTCGCAGCCAGATCGCCCTCATATCCGGTAGTTCTACTTTTAACCTTTTGTGGAATCTCCATAGTTTTCTGCGGTGCTGCGCCATTTACATTCCCACCAACAGCGCACAGAGGTTTACACTTGTACATGTTTCCAATGACGAACTAAAAACTTTCATGTTTTCAGAGGTTCAACATGTCTATCCAGGGAACCTTGCTCTCCGATGTCTTCTCCTCTGGCCACAGTAAGAGGTTTCACAGACCCTCCTGGGTCAAGAGTAATTGTTAACTGGCCCTTCTCCCATGGGTCCCCGCGTAGACCCCCCCCCCCCCAACACTCAACTGGGGCGAAATGAAACGCAGGGACTGTGGGAAGGAACTGCGGTATGGGCTGGGTGGGCCCCAGGTCTCGCCCCTCGCCAAGTCTCCCAAGGGGACGCGATCCCGGACTGCACAAGCTGGGCCCGCGCGGCCTCCCAGAGCCCAAGCAGTCCCTTCCCAGCCGTTACCAGGCCACTTCCCGGCGCTCACTAGTGACGTCCCCGCCTCGTTCTGCGCGTGCGCGGCTCTGCCTCTCCGCTGCCGTTGTCAGCGCGACGGCGGGTCCTCGGCGGTCGGCAGACATCCGGGCCTGCTCCTGGCAGCTCCGCCCTGGCCCGCTCCGCCCCGCCCGCGGGAAAAAGGTCGCGTAGCGATGACGTCGTGGGGGCCTGGCCGGCCGTCGCGGACTCGGGAGATGGAGGAAAAGGAGATATTACGGCGGCAGATCCGCCTACTGCAGGGTAGGTCCGGCCGGGGCCGGGACGCGAGTCCCGGCTAACTGGGCCTGTGGTTCTGTCTTCTCAGGTCTGATTGATGACTACAAAACCCTCCACGGCAATGCCCCGGCCCCTGGTACCCCAGCAGCTTCTGGGTGGCAGCCACCCACTTACCACAGTGGCAGAGCCTTTAGTGCCCGCTACCCTCGTCCAAGCCGGAGGGGCTACTCTTCCCACCATGGGCCTTCGTGGCGCAAGAAATACTCCCTCGTGAATCGGCCCCCGGGACCCTCAGACCCTCCTGCCGACCATGCTGTGCGGCCGTTGCACGGGGCCCGGGGGGGCCAGCCTCCTGTCCCGCAGCAGCATGTCCTTGAGAGACAGGTCCAGCTCAGTCAGGGTCAGAACGTGGTCATCAAAGTTAAACCGCCATCAAAGTCTGGCTCTGCCAGTGCCTCAGGGGCCCAGCGGGGCTCTTTGGAAGAATTTGAGGAAACCCCCTGGAGTGACCAAAGGCCCCGGGAAGGTGAAGGTGAGCCCCCTCGGGGACAGCTGCAGCCCTCGAGGCCAACAAGAGCCAGGGGGACCTGCAGTGTGGAAGATCCTCTTCTGGTCTGCCAGAAGGAGCCTGGTAAGCCCAGGATGGTGAAGTCAGTGGGCAGTGTGGGCGACAGCCCCCGGGAGCCCCGCCGGACAGTCAGTGAGAGTGTGATTGCCGTCAAGGCGAGCTTCCCATCCTCCGCTCTGCCCCCACGCACTGGCGTGGCCCTGGGCCGGAAGCTGGGTTCTCATTCCGTGGCCAGCTGTGCTCCACAGCTCCTTGGGGACAGGAGAGTAGATGCTGGCCACACAGATCAGCCAGTTCCGTCTGGCTCAGTGGGGGGCCCCGCCAGACCGGCCTCAGGACCCAGGCAGGCCCGGGAGGCCTCGCTGGTTGTGACCTGTCGAACTAACAAGTTCCGGAAAAACAACTACAAATGGGTGGCTGCCTCCTCGAAGAGTCCCCGGGTTGCTCGGAGGGCCCTCAGTCCCAGAGTGGCTGCAGAGAATGTGTGCAAGGCCTCTGCTGGCATGGCAAACAAGGTGGAGAAGCCGCAGCTCATAGCTGACCCAGAGCCCAAGCCCAGGAAGCCAGCCACGTCCTCCAAGCCAGGGTCTGCCCCCAGCAAGTACAAGTGGAAGGCCTCCAGCCCCTCTGCCTCCTCCTCTTCCTCCTTCCGTTGGCAGTCGGAGGCCAGCAGCAAGGACCATGCCTCCCAGCTCTCCCCAGTCCTGTCTAGGTCCCCGTCGGGGGACAGACCAGCAGTAGGACACAGTGGCTTGAAGCCCCTCTCTGGGGAGACCCCGCTCTCGGCTTACAAAGTGAAGAGCCGCACCAAGATCATCCGGAGACGCAGCAGCACAAGGTGGGCATCCCGGCCGGCTGCGGTAGAGTGTGTGTTGAGAGCTGCCTGTATTTTGTCTCCACAGCCTTCCTGGAGACAAGAAAAGCGGCACCTCACCTGCCGCCACCGCCAAGAGCCACCTCAGCCTCCGGCGGAGACAGGCCCTCAGGGGGAAGAGCAGCCCTGTCCTGAAGAAGACCCCCAACAAGGGCCTGGTACAGGTCACCACGCACCGACTATGTCGCCTGCCACCGAGCCGGGCCCACCTCCCCACCAAGGAAGGTATGCTGGGAGCAGGGGCGCTGGGCACTGGGAGGCCGAGGCGGGTGGATCACCTGAGGTCAGGAGTTCAAGACCAGCCTTGGCAACATGGCAAAACCCCGTCTCTACTAAAAGCTTAGTTCCAGCTCCACCTCTCCTCTTCAAGGAGACGGCAGTGTCCCAGTGTCCAGCTGGGGACGACTGACCCTGAGATGACAGGCATGACTCCCTAAGCCTGGCCGGCCTGTGCAGAGGGATGCTGTCCAGGCTGTACACTCGGCTGTTCATGTGACCTCTCTGAGTCCTCAGAGGTCCCTGGGGCCCTCCTGTGTCCTTGGGTCCTCCCTGTGCAGACCTCTCTGAGTCCTCAGAGGTCCCTGGGGCCCTCCTGTGTCCTTGGGTCCTCCCTGTGCACACGATCCTTTCCTGAAAGCAGGAGGAGGTAAAGCACCTCTTCCAGGGAGAAGAGGCCCAGTCTGGGGCACCTCTGGGCAGGGCTACTGGCCCGGTTTGTGTGCTCATCAGTACTAATCACTGCAGCCCCTCGCTGCGCCCCAGGGGCCCTGCCGATGACCGTGTGCTCATCAGTACTAATCACTGCAGCCCCTCGCTGCGCCCCAGGGGCCCTGCCGATGACCTGCCTGGCTGGCGTACTAATCACTGCAGCCCCTCGCTGCGCCCCAGGGGCCCTGCCGATGACCTGCCTGGCTGGCATGATGGAGGGCC